CAAGTGGCTCCCTCGCATCTTCCCAAACGGTGTCTCGTCCAGCCTGGCCCAGGAGCAGTCGATGACGGCGACCCCAGACTGCGCCACCAGCTGTCTGCCAGGGACAGCATGGGATAAGTTCAGGAGCCAGCACTACCCAAGGTGGAGCATGCCCCGGAGAATGGCCTAGCTAAGGGATTCAGGGACATCATTCCGCCATCCCCAAACACCCTCAAACGGACTTCACGAGCAAGCTTTTGAGGCAGCTGCTTGGGGCACCTGGAGCATGTGTTTATTCACTCAACAAACGTTTATTACCCCAAAACCTCCTTTATCCCAGGCTCTGCGCTACGCAACGGAGGCAAACTAGACAGACGTTCCCTGCCCACGTGGGTGTGGATGTGGGTGCGACATACAAGTGCCACTAAACCATCCCTGAAGGGAACCACGCGCTGGAAATGAAGACGACCTCGGGCAGGCCTCCCGCGCCTACCTGTCTGCGGGGGACGCGTACTGCTTGCCCACGGGGCTCAGCACCAGACCGCCGAATCTGTGGCCCAGGCGCAGGCAGCGCACCAGCCCCAGGCGGGCCAGCTTGCGGCCCGTGCAGCGCCGGGGGTCGCAGTGGCCCAACTCCCACATGGCCAGCGTGCAGGGCAGCGCCGCCGGGCCCGGGCCGCCCTCGCCGTCAGCCGCCCCTGGCTCCACGGAAGCTGCACGAGAGAGAGAAGGGCACTCGGCCTCAGCGTGGGACCCCCGGGCAGGCCCTCAAACCCTGACCCGCTCTCCCCATCACGCCTCGCTCACCCTGCAGCGCGGCGCCGACCTCCTCGGCGAAGGCCTCCAGGGAGCGCGTCGGGAGGTGCCGAGGGCGGCCGCCTTCCGCCCCCGGCCCGCGCGCTGCCCTCCTGCGGCCCATGGCGCGGACCTGGGGTGCCGGGGACTCCCCACCCCACGGCCGCGCCCCTCGGCCTCCCAATGGGCTGTGCGGCTGCCAGCGCTTGCGCCGGACGCCACTTCCGGTCCCCGTGGTCACGTGACCGTCACTTCACGTGACCGCGCGGCGGCCGCTGCGGCGCGATGGCGGCGGGGCTGGCGCGGCTCCTGTTGCTCCTCGGGCTCTCGGCCGGCGGTGAGTGGCCCGGCCGTCCGCGTCCCCAGGCCGGCCTCCCCGCTCACGGTCTCGCTCCCCGTAGGGCCCGCGCCGGCAGGTGCAGCGAAGATGAAGGTGGTGGAGGAGCCCAACGCGTTTGGGTGAGCAGCCTCGCGGGCTGGCGGCTCGAGCGCCGTTCCCCGCTGACCTTGCCGCTTCCCGTAGGGTGAACAACCCGTTCTTGCCTCAGGCCAGTCGCCTCCAGGCCAAGAGGGATCCTTCACCCGTGTCTGGTGAGTGAGGAGCGCTGTTGGCCGGCGCGGGGGACCCTGGGGATCAGTGTGAGGTCTCTTCCAGGACCCGTGCATCTCTTCCGACTCTCGGGCAAGTGCTTCAGCCTGGTGGAGTCCACGTGAGTGCAGGGTGGGTGCGAGGGTGGGCTGGGCGGACCCCCCTCATGCCATCTGTGTCCCCAGGTACAAGTATGAGTTCTGCCCGTTCCACAACGTGACCCAGCACGAGCAGACCTTCCGCTGGAACGCCTACAGTGGGATCCTCGGGTGAGTGGGGCCGGGGCAGGGATCCCAAAGCACGGCCTCACGTGCCGTGCCCGTGTCTCCCCAGCATCTGGCACGAGTGGGAGATCGCCAACAACACCTTCACGGGCATGTGGATGAGGGACGGTGACGCCTGCCGTTCCCGGAGCCGGCAGAGCAAGGTGGGGCCTCAGACGGGAGCCCGGGAAGAGGGCCCCAACCCACCTACCCACGTTCCCTCCCCAGGTGGAGCTGGCGTGTGGAAAAAGCAACCGGCTGGCCCATGTGTCCGAGCCGAGCACCTGCGTCTACGCGCTGACGTTCGAGACCCCCCTCGTCTGCCACCCCCACGCCTTGCTAGGTAGGGGTGCGGGACGCAGTTGAGCCCAGTGGGCAGCTGAGCCTGGCTTCTCTTGGGTCCTCAGTGTACCCAACCCTGCCAGAGGCCCTGCAGCGGCAGTGGGACCAGGTAGAGCAGGACCTGGCCGATGAGCTGATCACCCCCCAGGTAAGCGTGCGCTCGGGGTGGCCCCTGGTGGGCTGGGTGCTGCCCCTGCATCCTCCACCTTCAGGGCCATGAGAAGTTGCTGAGGACACTTTTTGAGGATGCTGGCTACTTAAAGACCCCAGAAGAAAATGAACCCACCCAGCTGGAGGGAGGTCCTGACAGCTTGGGGTTTGAGACCCTGGAAAACTGCAGGAAGGTACCGTATTGGGGGGAGGTGGTGGCACGCAGGCTTTCCCTTGAACTCTTTTTGTGGTTGGTAGGCTCATAAAGAACTCTCAAAGGAGATCAAAAGGCTGAAAGGTTTGCTCACCCAGCACGGCATCCCCTACACGAGGCCCACAGGTGAGTCACCTGTGGGGAGAGGGCCAGGCTCAAGGTGAGGACTGGCCACCTGGTGTTTTGGCAGAAACTTCCAACTTGGAGCACTTGGGCCACGAGACGCCCAGAGCCAAGTCTCCAGAGCAGCTGCGGGGTGACCCAGGACTGCGTGGGAGTTTGTGACCTTGTGGTGGGAGAGCAGAGGTGGACGCGGCCGAGAGCCCTACAGAGAAGCTGGCTGGTAGGACCCGCAGGGACCAGCTGACCAGGCTTGTGCTCAGAGAAGCAGACAAAACAAAGATTCAAGGTTTTAATTAATTCCCATACTGATAAAAATAACTCCATGAATTCTGTAAACCATTGCATAAATGCTATAGTGTAAAAAAATTTAAACAAGTGTTAACTTTAAACAGTTCGCTACAAGTAAATGATTATAAATACTACCTTCTGGGTTAAGAAAATTCCATTCAAATAACATTCTCATGTAAATACTCAAACATACAGATTGAGGCTTCCAGAAATTAATCCACTTGAGGCGTCCACGCGGAACAAGGTCTGCTGACCACAGTTACACACGTCGTGACACCACTGTATCACGGCGAATGTCGAACACTAGAGTTACAGACGACAGGCAACAAGAACATGCAGAGCCGGCCGCCAGCCAGCTCCTACGCCCCGTGCCCGCCATGGCCACAGGGGGGAGCTGCTGGGCGCGCCTCCACCTCAGCCTCCACGGGGCACCTTCCAGCCACTGCTGTGCCTCAGCCACCTAGGAGCCATCCCTGAGGCCATGGCCACCAAGACAGGTGAGGGAGGCCCCAGGGCACACAGCCCCAGGATCTTGCCCCCATTTCCAACCCTGGCAGCGCTGCCAGCCATTCTTTGGTCTTCCCACTGCTCACCTGTCCTCAGAGCCAGTACTGATCTAGGGGAGCAGGTGCCACCTCCATCTCCCAGCTGTCCCCCCACCCCTGGGGCTCCCCAGCTCTACCACCCCGGAAGCTGAGCCCTGGAGACACCCTGAGGGGCGGGCGCCACCTCCTTCCCAGAAAGAGCAGAGCAGCTGGCAGACTAGAGCTCAGCTGCTCCTGACCACTGACAACCGGGAGATGTCTCGGCAGACACCACTTATCCCAGAAAAGACCAGAGGCTCCAAATGGGAACCAAGTGCATAAATACAAATAAAAACAGAGTTTACACATCGATGACAGTAGCACAAAATATACGTAATTTCTAG